TGCTCAGCAGTCGGGCATGAGCTGCTCCGATGGGCGAAGGAGGTTGTCTATCCCACAGTTGGAGAGGGGCCCTCTCTGCCCCAGTGGGCGATCTGGGCTACGGCCAAGTTGCCACCAGCTAGTTCCGCTTGAAAACCACTTCTGGCCCCGTGGGGGACTCAAGTCGCCAAGCGAGGGTTCCCCTGAGCGCCGGAGCTCACAGGTCTCGCCTTGTCCCGAAAGCCCCGCAATCGAGGCGGAGGCGACCGAGCCCCCGACTCTCCTAGAACGTTGCCACAAGAAGGGGGAACGTCGGAACAGTGCATCATCGGGCGGCGGCCGGGGCGGCGGCAGGAGGGCGGGCGGGGGGCAGGGCTCCGGGGGACTGGGCGGGCCATGGCGGAGGACGGCGAGGAGGCGGAGTTCCACTTCGCGGCGCTCTATATAAGTGGGCAGTGGCCGCGACTGCGCGCAGACACTGACCTTCAGCGCCTCGGCTCCAGCGCCATGGCGCCCTCCAGGAAGTTCTTCGTTGGGGGAAACTGGAAGATGAACGGGCGGAAGCAGAGTCTGGGGGAGCTCATCGGCACTCTGAACGCGGCCAAGGTGCCGGCCGACACCGGTAAGCCCTCGCCGAGGAGGGGTCTGGCCGGGCCGGGGCCGGGGCCGGGGCAGGAGTGGCAGCGCCCTCTCCCGAGGCCCCGAGGCCCCGAGGCCGGTATCCGCGCGGACCTGATGCAGGGCTGTGGGACGAGGGCCGCTGGGGTCCGGGCAGGGGCCTCGCAGCCGCAGCCCCGTCGGTGCGTCGAGGGGGCAGGGCGGAGCACATGATGCCCCTTGGACTATGGGGCAGGTAAGGACGTTTTGGGTCTCCTGGAGGAAGGTGGCCCCGGGGCGCGCACTGGGGCTGTGCCCGCCAGGCGACGGGGTTAGGAGCGGAGCCCGAGGCTCTGCGGGAGACCGGGGGAGGCTGGGCCGCGTGGGCTTCCCGCTCCCTGCGCCCTGGCCTCCCGCGCCGTGCGCCGCCGCACGTAGCCCCAGACTCCTCCCCTTCCTCGCCGGCGTCCGCGTCCCCGCGCCGAGCTGCTCGGGCTCCCTGAGCCCCAGATCTGACCCCTTCCCTTCGGCAACCTGAACGACTCCCGCCTTCCACGGAAGGGACCGAGCCCGTGCCAAACAGGCTGAGCGATTTGGGAGTGAGGAGCCATCCTACCGCTTTCCCCAACCTGGAAACAGCAAAGCGCAAGGCCTCTGAGTCAGTTAGGTCTCTGCCACCCACGGGCAAAGGATGCTCTCCTCCATCCTCCTTCCTCCCTCCACCGAAATCGGAGAGCCGCGGGCCTGATCCAAAGAGGCATCCCCTTCTCGTTCATTCCCCAGAGGCCTCAATACAAACCCCAGGAGTTGGCCCCTCTCCTTTTGCTACAAATCCTTGCCTTGCAAAGGGGAGGTGAGGATGGGCTATTTTAGAAGGGAAGCAGGCTCATCCCCCTGTGGTACCATCTTGTCCTCAGAGGTGGTTTGTGCTCCCCCTACTGCCTATATCGACTTCGCCCGGCAGAAGCTAGATCCCAAGATTGCTGTGGCTGCGCAGAACTGCTACAAAGTGACTAATGGGGCTTTTACTGGGGAGATCAGGTGAGATCGAGGTGGAGAGGGGTGTGTGGGACCTGCTGAACCTTGGCTTCATCTCTTCCTTTAGCCCTGGCATGATCAAAGACTGCGGAGCCACGTGGGTGGTCCTGGGGCACTCAGAGAGAAGGCATGTCTTTGGGGAGTCAGATGAGGTTAGTAGCCAAGAGAGAAGATAAGGGATGTCAAGGATGTCTCACCAAGTCTGTTTCTCAACAGCTGATTGGGCAGAAAGTGGCCCATGCTCTGGCAGAGGGACTCGGAGTAATCGCCTGCATTGGGGAGAAGCTAGATGAAAGGGAAGCTGGCATCACTGAGAAGGTTGTTTTCGAGCAGACAAAGGTCATCGCAGGTATCTCTGGAGAAAGGGACCTTTGAGCCTATCCCTTCCCTCCATCTGTATCTCTGCCCTGCAGATAACGTGAAGGACTGGAGCAAGGTCGTCCTGGCCTATGAGCCTGTGTGGGCCATTGGTACTGGCAAGACTGCAACACCCCAACAGGTAACCGGGCCCAGGAGCCCTGCCCTCATCCCAAGGTCTTACTTAGGCCAGCTTCTTGTTCTAGGCCCAGGAAGTACACGAGAAGCTCCGAGGATGGCTGAAGTCCAACGTCTCTGATGCGGTGGCTCAGAGCACCCGTATCATTTATGGAGGTGAGTGGCTTTGGTTCCCGGCTGAGGTGGAGTTGACCAAGCCCTTGTTCTGCTCCCTTCCCAGGCTCTGTGACTGGGGCAACCTGCAAGGAGCTGGCCAGCCAGCCTGATGTGGATGGCTTCCTTGTGGGTGGTGCTTCCCTCAAGCCCGAATTCGTGGACATCATCAATGCCAAACAATGAGCCCCATCCATCTTCCCTACCCTTCCTGCCAAGCCAGGGACTAAGCAGCCCAGAAGCCCAGTAACTGCCCTTTCCCTGCATATGCTTCTGATGGTGTCATCTGCTCCTTCCTGTGGCCTCATCCAAACTGTATCTTCCTTTACTGTTTATATCTTCACCCTGTAATGGTTGGGACCAGGCCAATCCCTTCTCCACTTACTATAATGGTTGGAACTAAACGTCACCAAGGTGGCTTCTCCTTGGCTGAGAGATGGAAGGCGTGGTGGGATTTGCTCCTGGGTTCCCTAGGCCCTAGTGAGGGCAGAAGAGAAACCATCCTCTCCCTTCTTACACCGTGAGGCCAAGATCCCCTCAGAAGGCAGGAGTGCTGCCCTCTCCCATGGTGCCCGTGCCTCTGTGCTGTGTATGTGAACCACCCATGTGAGGGAATAAACCTGGCACTAGGTCTTGTGGTTTGTCTGCCTTCACTGGACTTGCCCAGATAATCTTCCTTTTTGAGGCAGCTATATAAATGATCATTTGTGCAAGAAAAAAAAAAAAACAAGAACAGGTTTCTATAACAACATCTCTTACTATTTTTACTTGAAAAAATGTTTT